CTGGGCGACAGAGCGAGACTCTGTCTCAAAAAAAAAAAAAAAAAGTTCCTGGAACCGTTTCTGCACATCACTGAAAAATGATAGCCTCTCCCCAAATATCCTAACTTAAAGGTGCTATTAGGAGAATCTTGCTGCCTGCTAATAATGGGGTGTCCATAATTACCCCATGACTTCAGTGAATTCTCGTGCCTGTTTCTCCCGATCTAAAATGGGTATATTTCATTTACTAAATTTACTTCTGAGTACTGTTGGGGAAAAGATCCCGGTGTTTGTTGAAGAATGCTAGATATAATGAAAGTTAAACACAGTTTAACAAATTAAAATTATTCCCTATTGCTCTGTAATATCTAATTGCACACTGCTCTACCCCAGACCATTGTATTATCTCCCCGCCCCCCCCCCCAGAATATCATGAAATGCAACATATTTGCTAAACCAGTTTTGGTGATTTAAAACAAGTTCCAAGCACAAGCTTCTTTCTTGTAATGGTCAAGTGGCCTACGAAACCAAAGCGCCAACTGAGAACGTTTTGCTGCTGCACTCTGAAATCCCAGCGAGAACGCAGGCAGCGATGGCAGTTCTGGAGCACCGGGTTCCACTTCTGCCTCTGACCGGCTTTGTGACTTCCACCACATTAGATCTGAGTTTCCTCCATGTAAAATGGGGCGGGAATGGAGGCTGGACCTGGGAGGTGTCGCTGATGATCGTCTCTGACTCGCTAAGTCGCGGAGTCACAAAAGTGGCGGAAAGCATGCCCTCACTTTTTGGGAAGAGTAGGACGAGGGGCGGGGCTGCAGCGAGACCCACCAGTCTCGCTTTCCAGGGCAGGCGGCGGCCAGGAGCTACAGCTGTGGGCTGCACTCCCGGCGTGGAGTCTCCTTCCTGCCCGCGCAGGCCCCGGCGCCCCAGCGAAACGCTCCGGCCGCTCCCCTCTCCCAACACTCTGGTTCCCGGGCCGCCTGCGGGGACGCGGTTGGCGGCGACACCGGAGGGGGGTGGGTCAGGAAGTGGGGGCGCGGCGGCCAGGAGCGGGCCCCCGGAGGCCGAGGGGTTCGGCGACGCGGAGGGAGGGAGAGTCTGGGCCGCGCGGGAGCCGCAGGGCGCCCTAGCCTTCGCAGAAACGATGGCGGAGGAAGAAGGTGATTGCCGCGGGGTCCAGCGCGCCAACGGCTGCCAGTGGTCTCGGGAAGGAGGGGCGGGGGCGCTGGAGGTCTGGGTTGGAGCTGCTGGTGGCCGCGGTCGCGGTGGCGGCCGCGCGGGCAGGGCGGGAAGGAGCGCGGCGCCCAGGAGAGGACTGCGGAGAAATTCAGGAGAGCGGAGCAAATGGCCCGAAGTTTTGTCGGCCGAATTGGGAAGCAAAGGTGGAGCTGAAAGTTGGGAATCCGTAGCAAGAACACATTGCAATAATGTCTTAAATATTTTAAGGACCACCTGTAGAGCTGCGCCAAAGAAAAAAGCCAAAGTCTTCAGAAAATAAGGAATCTGCCAAAGAAGAGAAAATCAGTGACATTCCAATTCCTGAAAGAGCTCCAAAACGTAAGTTAGATAGACTTGGAATTTGTGCTACTACCTTTTCATTACTTTTAATATACTTTTTCAGATGTATTATTTCAACGCTTTGCAAAGATTTTCATTGGCTGTCTTGCAGCGGTTACTAGTGGTATGATGTATGCTCTCTACTTATCAGCATACCATGAACGGAAATTCTGGTTTTCCAACAGGCAGGTAAGAAGAAAGAATTTTGAGCATATGAAAGTAAATTTTAAATAATAATTTCATTTTCTTTTAGGAGCTTGAACGGGAAATCACGTTTCAGGGTGACAGTGCCATTTATTACTCCTATTATAAAGATATGTTAAAGGCACCTTCATTTGAAAGAGGTATGATAATCACAGTTATATTTTTAATAACAAATAATCTGGAGAAAAATCTTTCTGTCTTTAGGTGTTTACGAACTGACACACAATAACAAAACTGTATCTCTGAAGACTATAAATGCAGTGCAGCAAATGTCTCTGTATCCGGAACTTATTGCTAGCATTTTATATCAAGCCACTGGTAGCAATGTATGTATTTTTCGTTGGACCCTAATATTTATTGTCTTGTTCTCTTTCTGTTTTTTCCACATAGGAGATTATTGAGCCAGTGTATTTCTATATTGGCATTGTTTTTGGATTGCAAGGAATATATGTTACTGCTTTATTTGTTACAAGTTGGCTTATGAGTGGAACATGGCTAGCAGGAATGCTTACTGTTGCGTGGTTCGTTATTAACAGGTAAGAAAGCTGTTTTAATTGATTTTTAAAAATATTTTTACTGTTCATCTGTGGTTTATTTTAGGGTAGATACAACAAGAATTGAATACTCCATTCCTTTAAGAGAAAACTGGGCACTACCATATTTTGCATGCCAAATTGCTGCACTTACAGGCTATTTAAAAAGCAACTTAAATACTTATGGAGAGGTAAGATACAAATCTGTTTTATCTGTTGCAGCGATATTTAGTTTCTTTCATTTGTTTTCCCTAGAGGTTTTGCTACTTGTTGATGAGTGCTTCAACTTACACATTTATGATGATGTGGGAGTATAGCCACTATCTCCTGTTTCTTCAAGCAATATCTCTATTCCTGCTAGATACCTTTTCAGTGGAGCAAAGTGACAAGGTATTATGGCATTTTGAAATGGTGATTTTTAATATTCTCACTTATTTTATTTTTGTCACAACAGGTTTATGAAGTTTATAAAATCTACATATTTTCCCTCTTTCTGGGATATTTACTACAGTTTGAGAATCCAGCTTTGTTGGTATCTCCTTTATTAAGTTTAGTAGCAGCCTTAATGCTTGCTAAGTGCCTTCAGGTAACTAGAATTATCTTTTTATTGTTCTTATTACTTCTTTGTTCATATGATTTTTCCTCCACAGCTGAATGTGAAGAAAGGAAGTTTTGTAGCTAAAATAATAAAAGTGATTAATTTTTACTTGGTGTGTACTCTGACAATAACATTGAATATTATAATGAAGGTAAGTAACTCTCTGGGATTCATATAGTAAAATTCTTTGTTTAACTGGTGTTTTTCTCTTCTAGATGTTTGTCCCACACAAAGAAAATGGGCACATGCTGAAATTCCTTGAAGTAAAATTTGGACTAAATATGACCAAGTAAGTTTTAGATTATGTAAGTTTACCTAAATGAATTTAATATCATACTTTTTGTCTTCTATAGGAATTTTACAATGAATTGGCTCCTCTGTCAAGAATCCCTGCAGGCACCATCTCAAGATTTTTTTCTGCGATTGACACAGTCTTCTTTATTACCTTTCTACATTCTAGTGTTAATTATTTGTTTTCTTTCTATGTTGCAAGTTATTTTTAGGAGGATTAAGTAAGTACCTATGAGAATCAATCATATTACTAAAAGTATTAAAAAATACATTTTCTTTTTGTAGTGGTAAGTCCCTGAAGGAAACTGTTACTCTTGAAGATGGACGAATTGGAGAAAGACCAGAAATAATTTATCATGTAATTCACACTATTTTATTGGGTTCTCTTGCAATGGTTATAGAAGGGTAAGTGTACTTTATTTGATCCCTTTGTTTTAGTCTCATGTATGACTCCATTTGTGTTTTCTAGCTTGAAGTACATCTGGATTCCTTATGTGTGCATGTTAGCAGCATTTGGTGTATGTTCTCCCGAACTTTGGATGACACTTTTCAAGTGGCTTCGATTAAGAACTGTACACCCAATATTGTTGGTGAGTCATTATTTTGCATTGTTTCTCTTCTATATTTGTAATCCTTTTTGCTTTAATATTTTAGGCTCTTATTCTGAGCATGGCCGTGCCTACTATAATAGGTCTCAGCTTATGGAAAGAGGTAAAAAAATTAGATTTTTATATTAATAAAATGGGGATTTTTTTTTTTTTTTTTTGCATTTTAGTTTTTTCCCAGATTAATGACAGAATTAATGGAACTACAGGAATTCTATGACCCAGATACAGTGGAACTTATGACCTGGATAAAGTAAGGATTGAAGTGCCCAAGACTATTATTAATTCAGTGTGCAAATCTTTATGGTTCTTTGCAGAAGGCAAGCTCCAGTTGCAGCTGTGTTTGCAGGGAGTCCACAGTTAATGGGTGCGATTAAATTATGCACTGGATGGATGGTGACAAGTTTGCCTCTTTACAATGATGATGATCTTCTCAAGAGAAATGAAAATGTAAGACATTTTAAATTCTACATTTGGATCTCCTTTCAGTTTTATTTTAATTATATTCTTTCAGATCTACCAAATCTATTCAAAGCGATCTGCTGAGGATATTTATAAAATACTGACATCTTACAAAGCTAATTACCTAATTGTAGAGGATGCTATCTGCAATGAGGTGGGACCCATGAGAGGCTGTAGGGTTAAAGATTTATTAGACATTGCAAATGGCCACGTAAGTAACCATTTGGAAAGTTATATATATGTTTTTTAATATTATGTTTTATATCTTTTAATAGATGGTTTGTGAAGAAGGTGACAAGCTAACCTACTCAAAATATGGGCGATTTTGTCATGAGGTCAAAATTAACTATTCTCCATATGTGAATTATTTCACTAGAGTATACTGGAACAGATCCTACTTTGTATATAAAATCAACACTGTGATATCCTTCCAGTCTTGAAAAATAACAGAGCCTTCATTTCAAAGACTACCTGAAGTAAAATGCAGTTTTCTTCTACCTACTCGGTGTCTTTTGCAGATCAGAGTATGGACATTTGAAATATTGCTGCTTCTTTCCCCCTTCTGCTGTTAACTGGATCCAGAGTTCTGTGGGAAATAGAAGATCAAGCATTACTGTCCTTTGATTAAATGTGATATCTACCACTCTGCAATATTCCAGACAGGTGTCTTCCTTACCGTTACATGGTCTTTAACACTTTTACTGATTGCAATATTTTCCCCATAAAATCTTCATTCTATTATAATATTGATCTTGAATTTGAATATGTGCAAGGTCAGATACATTTCTCAAACATAACATTTAATAAATAATGTGATATAATTATTTAATAGAAAGAATAATTCCGACCTTCAAGCAAGTTTCTGAAGGTATTTTATGATGTATAACAACTGAAGTTTTACAATAAAAACTAATTTAAATGTTAGCTGAAGATATGTGGCATTTAAATTAAAATGGAAATTATATAAAGGAAAGTGATTTTTAAGGATATACATAAAGATATATTTAGAATTTTCATGATACTGTTCTCCTCATCTACTGCTTATGTTAAGTGAGAACTTTCTTAGTAATACATAATGCATGATGTTACTGCATTTTCTAAATGACTAGTAAGTGATTAGTTTTTTCACTTATGCCTATTAATTTGATACCAATTTAATCATGATAAAACAATAACCGTTAACATATATTTTGTTAAATGGACATTTAAAAGAATGTTGTTCAGGTTTTTTTTTTAAATACTGATATGGGGCATACAATCTATTCACATGTTTTCTACTGAAGTACTAAGTAAAAAAATTAAATCATTATCAGAATAAAAATATGTGTTCTAAAATTAGCAACAATTTCTGGGGATACATGCAGATGTTGTTAAACGTACCTCTGCATACAGATATATTATAAAACACAAGCAATGTTATTTATGAAACTGTGATGCAGTCTTCAACATCAAGAAAAAATGACAACTATAATAAAATTTACAACACAGTTTCACAGTCTAAATGCTATGTTCCTTTAAGTATTTTCATATTTTTAATCATTTATTAAGAGAAAATTGTGAAAAGTTAATTTGGCCTTATAGAGAGATTCAGGATAGATGTAGCCTATAGATGTGTCATTTTAATAAGTTGGGATACATGTTTAGTTTTTCCTTATATTCCTGTTCAGTGAACAGATTTTCATAATTCTCACTTGTTAAAGTGCTGCAAAAATTGCATTTTCAGTACTCTAAATTACTACATTAGAAGAGAGCATTTCTCCATTGTCTTTATTTTCTGTTATATATGTGTTGTAAAAGTACACTACATTAGAAGGGAGCTTTTCCGTTGTCTTTATTTTCTGTTATACATGTGTTGTTAAAGTACATGCATTCTTAGACTAACTCTCAGATGCTTTGCTCTTTTGGAGCTGAAGAATTGTTTGATGGTGATGTCATATATCTGATAGATTAGTTTCAGTGGTTCTCATTTCACTTTTATACGTAATTTCTTAACTATATTAAGATAGTTGCAGGCAGTGTACCTCAGGTTGACTCTGTACATCTGAATAGTGAGTCACTAGTATTTTGCTTCAAGCCTTCTGAAAATATAACCATAGTTACCTAAGCACACAGTGAATAGTCACATGGTAGTACTTGTGATTAGAGCATGTAAAACAATGTAATTGAAAAGTCAGCTTCCATATTTTGTAGGGGAAATAGAACACCCTACTTTTTATCTAGTGTGAAATATTTAATCGAATTTTTGTTGATTTATATTATGTTACCTGTGCTGAATTAGGTTTGGTACTTGTGTTTTGTTTGACATATTAGTAAGTTGCTTTTGCTTCTTTCTGTCAACTTATTTTTTAAATAAAATTGATCTGGAAAAATTGTTAATGGGATGTTTTAAATAATGAATTTTTCATCCAGCATCAGTTGAAAAGGAAAAGAAAGCTTCATTATGGAAATGACAATATTGAATATGACAGATAAGTTTATTTGCTTCTGTTTTAACTGCAGTTAATAGTACTAGACAACTTTAAGTGGAAAGCATTTAGTTTATTTCTTCACTTATTTGTAGAGTGAACAAATGATTCACAATTCTACAAGTAATTCCACTTAGGTAACTTACAGTTGTTAGGTTTGACAATAAAGATCTACTATGAGAGGAGAAGAATTTATGGGTTTTGGGTGGAAGGAATTTCTCAAAGAAATAAAAAATGTTCTTTGCCCTTGATACTGCAAACCCACTGATACAAGTGCCTTGAATTTATTATTATTATTATTTTTTATTTTTTTGAGATGGAGTTTCACTCTTGTCTCCCAGGCTGGAGTGCAATGGCGCGATCTTGGCTCACTGCAACCTCCGCTCGCTGCAACCTCCGCCTCCCAGGTTCAAGTGATTCTCCTGCCTCAGCCTCCGGAGTAGCTGGGATTACAGGCACCTGCCACCAAGCACGGCTAATTTTTGTATTTTTAGTAGAAACGGGGTTTCGCCATGTTGGCCAGGCTGGTCTCGAACTCCTGACCTCAGATGATCCACTCACCCCAGCCTCCCAAAGTGCTGGGATTACAGACGTGAGCCACTGCGCCCGGCGCAAGTCTTTGTTAAAAGTAGAGATGGAGGCCAGGCGCAGTGGCTCACTCCTGTAATCCCAGCACTTTGGGAGGCTGAGGCAGGCAGATCACGAGGTCAGGAGATCGAGACCATCTTGGCTAACACGGTGAAACCCCGTCTCTACTGAAAATACAAAAAATTAGCCGGGCAGGGTGGCGGGCGCCTGTAGTCCCAGCTACTCCGAGGCTGAAGCAGGAGAATGGCGTCAAGCGGCGAGGCGGAGCTTGCGGTGAGCCGAGATCATGCCGCTGCACTCCAGCCTGGGCAACAGAGCAAGACTCCATCTCAAAAAGAAAAAAAAAGTAGAGATGGGATCTCTAGCCTCCTAAGTTAATTTAGCCTCCCAAATGCCAGACAAAGAATCTAACATAAAATTTACCTTGAATAAGATATATGATATTGATTCTGAGCTGCTTTGTATTTTTTCTGACTTTGGCATCTGTATCTTGGTGCTTTCTGTTAGACTGGTAGAGTTTAAGAACCTAAGGAGTATGCATTGTACTTCAGTGCTAACTTTTTTCTTCATTTACTTTCTGTGTATATAGGCAGCATATTTTTTTTGTAGAACATTAACCCAGATTGCTAATAGCTTCATGTTACGGCATTCTTCCACACAGTCCAGATTGATTTAAGGAAAAGCAGAAATGGAAGTCAAAGTGTGTTATAAATTGAGACTGAAAAACATGCTTTAAAAAATAGATTTAATTTCTTACACTGTGAATAGCCATTGTATTGTTTTGTTTCTGATAAATCAGTTGTTTTGGGCCCCTATTTTTGAACTGTTAAAAAATTTTGATGCTTTTCGTGGATAAAAGTAGTGCCTCTCTTTATACAACTGATGGGGTTTTAAAAAGTGTAAATTGCCTTTTTTGTTAAACTTATTTTAAATGCTTTAGTATTTAAAGGGTGTATGTTATTAATTAATCTGCATATTTGTAACGCAAATAACTACTTCCTGATTTACATCTCAATATATTCTTCTTTCATTTGCCCAATTTAAAAAATACGTAGTCTCTATTGTTGCTGTTTACTAATAGTTTTAGATCCCAATGTGTATTAGAATTATAGCTACAAAAAGTTGCAAGTAAAATTTAGCAATTTCCTATTCAAACAGGATCTCATTAGTATGTTTTTTAATGTGTAGAATTAACACTTTAAAATAAACAGGTGTGAAAATTATAAAGGAATATATATGACAATTATTTTCTGTACATTAATGTCTAAACATTATACTTACTTTTTCATAATAAAGGAAATTTTGGAACCAAATTTGCTGAGTTTAGCATAAAGGCGTCTTTGAA